TCATAATAATTTCTTATAATGCATGTGGCCATCTACCTTTGCAGGTTACATGCAACTCACTGCCTCCTAGTTACCCTTTTGACAGCCCAGAGAATCCTAGGGGAAGTCAACTCTCTAAGTTTCTCCACTAGCAAAGATACTGTCCACATAGAGGACATTTGGAAATAGGAGGAAGGCACGTTTCTGATTGTCCCAATGACAGGTGGGGAGGGACACTACTGGCATATGCACCAAATGTCCTGTAATGTGTATGATAGTCCTCTACAAAAATAGCTGTGCCAAGGGCTGGACACAGTGGCTCACGCCTATAATCCCAGCACTTTGGGAGGCCGAGGCGGGCAGATCACGAGGTCAGGTCAGGAGATCAAGACCATCCTGGCTAACATGGTGAAAGCCCGTCTCTACTAAAAATACAAAAAATTATCCAGGTGTGGTGGCATGCGCCTGTAGTCCCAGCTACTTGGGAGGCTGAGGCAGGAGAATCCCTTGAACCCAGGAGGCGGAGATTGCAGTGAGCTGAGATCGTGCCACTGCACTCCAGCCTGGGTGACAGAGCGAGACTCTGTCTCAAAAAAAAAAAAGAAAAAAGAAAAAAAATAGCTGGGCCGTGCAAAATACAAATATCACCCCTTTCGTGAAACACTGGAACTGCTGAAGGAAAAATAATGATGGCAATGTTGTGCCTTTTTTTTGTCTTTAAATAAGCTAAACAAGTAGATTGTTTGATTATTTACAAATATATTTCTAGGCCAGGCGAGGTGTCTCATGCCTGTAATCCCAACACTTTGGGAGGCTGAAACAGGAGGCTTGCTGGAGGCCAGGAGTTCAAGACCAGTCTGGGCAACACAGTGAGATCCTGCCTCTACAAAAAAAATAAAAAATATTAGCCAAGTGTGATGGCACATGCCTGTAGACCCAGCTGTTTGGAAAGCTGAGGCAGGAGGATTACCTGAGCCCAGGAGTTCGAGGCTGCAGTGAGCTATGATCACACCACTGCACTCCAACCTGGGAGACAAATGAGACCCTGTCTCAAAAAAAAAAAAAAAAAGAGAGCGAGAGAGAAGAAAAATTACATATATATTTCTAAACTTGCTCATTTCCCTCATCAACTGGATTCAAGGGACTTCCTGGTAAGAGTTTGAGGAGAATTAGGAGGCAGTTCCCCAGAGACAGCCTTGCAGACAGGAGGTTCTTTTCTCTGTAGGAGTTCACAATGGCCTCAATGGTAAGAGCTCTGCAACTGTGTTCCCAAGTTTGCTTGACTGAAGAGATGTGCTGGAAGAGTCGCCCTAACTTCTTGTTTCTGGTTTTACAGTATAAAAATCAGTGCCTTTTCATTTCCAAATACCTCATTGGCTTTTGTGCCTGGAGTGGGAATCAAAGCGCTAACCAACCATGGCACTGCCAACATCAGCACAGACTGGGGGTTCGAGTCTCCACTTTTGTGAGTATTCCACTGAAATGTCTGCAGCTGTTATCAGCACCCACTCTGCTCCTACCTGTTGTAGGTGCAAGGAAGTCAGAGGTGAACATGACAAAGTCACTGCAGTCCAGGAGCTTAGAGTCTCTGGGTAATCAGAGAAACAAGATCCATCTCTGTGCCTGACTCAGGCTTGGATAACCTTGCACTTCTTTAAACAGCCAAGACACAGGAGGGGCTGATCTGTTTCTCTCCGGAGTCTACTTTACCGGTATCATTATCCTAACCCGAAATGACTTTGGTCATCCTACCCTGAAGCTCCAAGATTGCTACGCCCAACTGAGCCATGCCCACGTCTCATTTTCCGGAGAACTCAGGTGAATGAGAGCCCTGGGTTGGGCAGTGGCTATTTTTTTTTTTTTTTTTCATTTTTTTCCTCAGTGTTCTGTATAACTCCTTTGCTGAGCCCATGGAGAAACCCATTTTAAAGAACTTAAATGAAATGGTGAGTCTTTAGAGGTTAGGCAACCACAGTAATTGCTTTTTTCTTTTTATTCCTTTGTGGCCAGCTCTGTCCCATTATTGCAAGTGAAGTCAAAGCGCTAAATGCCAACCTCAGCACACTGGAGGGTGAGTCTTAGAACTGTCTTTTCCAGATGGTTTGGATTTTCTTTTTTCTTTGTTGGTTATTTAGTTTTAACCAAGATTGACAACTACACTCTGCTGGATTACTCCCTAATCAGTTCTCCAGAAATTACTGAGAACTACCTTGACCTGAACTTGAAGGTAACTTTATCATCATCAGAATCCTCAGCCTGATACACTGGTCTTTCTCTCTCTTTTCCCACAGGGTGTATTCTACCCACTGGAAAACCTCACCGACCCCCCCTTCTCACCAGTTCCTTTTGTGCTCCCAGAACGCAGCAACTCCATGCTCTACATTGGAATCGCCGAGTATTTCTTTAAATCTGCGTCCTTTGCTCATTTCACAGCTGGGGTTTTCAATGTCACTCTCTCCACCGAAGAGGTGAGGAGAGTTAACTGAGGATGTCAATGGTCCTAACAGTGACATAATGGGCTTTATTTTCCAGATTTCCAACCATTTTGTTCAAAACTCTCAAGGCCTTGGCAACGTGCTCTCCCGGGTAAGTGCTCAGGGTTTGAGTCTTGATAGTGTCAATCTTTATTTCTTTCTCGGAATGTGGGCAGATTGCAGAGATCTACATCTTGTCCCAGCCCTTCATGGTGAGGATCATGGCCACAGAGCCTCCCATAATCAATCTACAACCAGGCAATTTCACCCTGGACATCCCTGCCTCCATCATGATGCTCACCCAACCCAAGAACTCCACAGTTGAAACCATCGTTTCCATGGACTTCGTAAGTCTGGGGAGACAGTGGAGCAGCCTGTAGTCTTAATAATAAATGCTTTTATTGTCTATAGGTTGCTAGTACCAGTGTTGGCCTGGTTATTTTGGGACAAAGACTGGTCTGCTCCTTGTCTCTGAACAGGTAAGATCAATCAATTTGACTGTTGGGGCACCAAATCCTTTAAACTTTTCTTGTTTTCTTTTAGATTCCGCCTTGCTTTGCCAGAGTCCAATCGCAGCAACATTGAGGTAGGAATCTGAGCTCTTGGGGTTACCAAGCAGCCAATTGATTCTATTTCCTCTTTTATTTTAGGTCTTGAGGTTTGAAAATATTCTATCGTCCATTCTTCACTTTGGAGTCCTCCCACTGGCCAATGGTAAGGGATTATTGGAAAACAATGTGACTGTACCAATTGTTTTACGTCTTGTTCTATATTTTAGCAAAATTGCAGCAAGGATTTCCTCTGTCCAATCCACACAAATTCTTATTCGTCAATTCAGATATTGAAGTTCTTGAGGTAAGAATGCAAATCTCACCTCTTAACTGACCTGACGTTATCTTCATTGTCACATCCTTTCCAGGGTTTCCTTTTGATTTCCACCGACCTGAAGTATGAAACATCCTCAAAGCAGCAGCCAAGTTTCCACGTATGGGAAGGTCTGAACCTGATAAGCAGACAGTGGAGGGGGAAGTCAGCCCCTTGATTGCCGGTTTGCAATTCACCCCAGGAAGTAAATGGTCCTTAATCCTACAACTACTGTAAACCCAGAAGGGAAAGACAGTACACACTGGAATTGTAAAGCCCTTGTGAATTGCTTAGGCAGAAAGTTTTCTTTCTTAAGCCTTCAGGAACCCAGAATAAGGCAGACTCTGTTAAAGGGATAAATAGAGGTGTCTGAATGTGAGTGTATGCATGCTGCGTGTGTCTGTGTTTATGTTTGTTTGTTTGTTTGGGGCAAGAAAGATTCTAGGACAAGAGCTAGGCATGTACTTCTGACCAGGTGGGTAAGCAACTCTAAGTCTGTATTTGTATTGGTCATTCTCAGTGGAAATCCCTTAGGCCCTCTAGTGGTTTTCCCCTACCTGCATATTGGTTTTCATGTTTTATATTCACTGTTACTATCTTCTGTGTTTAATTAAAATTGTTTTCTATCAACTTCAATCTTGGTTTTTTTATTTGAGAAATGGCCTGCC